GAGTTGGAGACCATTCTGACCAACATGGTGAAACCCCATCTCTACTAAAAATACAAAAATTAGCCGGGCGTGGTGGCGCACGCCTGTAGTCCCAGTTACTTGGGAGGCTGAGGCAGGAGAATTGCTTGAACCCAGGCGGCGGAGGTTGCAGTGAACTGAGATTGTGCCACTGCACTCCAGCCTGGGCGACAGAGTGAGACTCTGTCTCAAAAACAACAACAATAACAACACTACAGGCTATTATAAGAAAAATAAATTATATTTTGGATTTTGAAAAAGGTTCAAATGCAAATACTCTACAAAAGATGGAGTAGGTTGTGTCCCCTTCTGTGAGATATATATCTCTCTCACAAAAAAAAAAATATATATGTAAATTTTTTTTGAGATGGAGTTTCTCTCTTGTTGCCCAGTCTGGAGTGCAGTGGCGCGATCTTGGCTCACTGCAACCTCCGCCTCCTGGGTTCAAGCGATTCTCCTGCCTCAGCCTCCCAAGTAGCTGGGACTACAGGCATGCACCACCATGCCCGACTAATTTTATATTTTTAGTAGAGACGGGGTTTCGCCATGTTGGCCAGGCTGTTCTCAAACTCCTGACCTCAGGTGATCCACCTGCCTCGGACTCCCAAAGTGCTGGGATTACAGGTGTGAGCCACCGCGTCCGGCCATGAGTTATAAATATTAACAATTTCTTGCTGTAAATTGAAAGCATCCTTCGCGTCTTTGCGTTTCATTACCACCCTCTGTTCTCTCAAGAGAAATTCTAACTTTATTTCAGCACTCAGTCCTGAAGTTACAGAAGTTAATAATTTTTTAAAATCCTGCAAACAATGCATGGATATCCCCGTCTTGCACACTCTTTGGGCCAGTCTAGAATTCTTCCCATCAGCATTTCGGTGATCTGGACCGCCGCCACCCACACTGCGCTCCAGGGCAGAAAAGACGCCCCATGCCCGCGCCTGGGCCGGCGGGGGGCGGAGCTTGCGTGCTGACGCATAAGAGCCGAGCGGGGGAACGTGCGTGTCTCGAGTCGCACGGAGGGCAACCGTCGACGGGCTTAGCGCCTCAACTGTCGTTGGTGTATTTTTCTGGTGTCACTTCTGTGCCTTCCTTCAAAGGTGGTGCTTTGTCCCTGTGGGTCATCTGTACTGATTGCGCCAAGCAAAGCATTTGTGAGCGTGTGGTGCTGGGGTGAAAGTGGTGGTTAATCCAATGAAATTGCATTATCCCTATCAGGTTCTCCAAATGTCAACTGTCAAGGAGCAGCTAATTGAGAAGCTAATTGAGGATGATGAAAACTCCCAGTGTAAAATTACTATTGTTGGAACTGGTGCCGTAGGCATGGCTTGTGCTATTAGTATCTTACTGAAGGTGAGTGAGAAGCCCATCCTGTGGCTGAAAATAACATTTTATTCAGAACTTTTGTATATTTTAGGATTTGGCTGATGAACTTGCCCTTGTTGATGTTGCATTGGACAAACTGAAGGGAGAAATGATGGATCTTCAGCATGGCAGTCTTTTCTTTAGTACTTCAAAGATTACTTCTGGAAAAGGTTAATTTTAGTTTTATAAAGTTATTTTCAAAGATCCAAATATAGTATTTTGTTTCCTTTTTAGATTACAGTGTATCTGCAAACTCCAGAATAGTTATTGTCACAGCAGGTGCAAGGCAGCAGGAGGGAGAAACTCGCCTTGCCCTGGTCCAACGTAATGTGGCTATAATGAAATCAATCATTCCTGCCATAGTCCATTATAGTCCTGATTGTAAAATTCTTGTTGTTTCAAATCCAGGTGAGTCTTCTCTCTTCCATTCTATTGCATAAATCTTTTTCTAACACAAAATTTTTCTTCTTAGTGGATATTTTGACATATATAGTCTGGAAGATAAGTGGCTTACCTGTAACTCGTGTAATTGGAAGTGGTTGTAATCTAGACTCTGCCCGTTTCCGTTACCTAATTGGAGAAAAGTTGGGTGTCCACCCCACAAGCTGCCATGGTTGGATTATTGGAGAACATGGTGATTCTAGTGGTAAGTATAAATCTATTATTATTACGTGACTAGAAGAGTTTATTTTGAGATCTGTATTTTTTAGTGCCCTTATGGAGTGGGGTGAATGTTGCTGGTGTTGCTCTGAAGACTCTGGACCCTAAATTAGGAACGGATTCAGATAAGGAACACTGGAAAAATATCCATAAACAAGTTATTCAAAGGTAATAGTACCTATTCAGTTTCTTAATGCCTTGAATTTGATTTTCTTACTTTCTACAACTGTAGTGCCTATGAAATTATCAAGCTGAAGGGGTATACCTCTTGGGCTATTGGACTGTCTGTGATGGATTTGGTAGGATCCATTTTGAAAAATCTTAGGAGAGTGCACCCAGTTTCCACCATGGTTAAGGTAGGCTTAAATTAAATCTTCATTTATCATTCTTATTTGAACAATATCTTATCTTGCCTTTCAGGGATTATATGGAATAAAAGAAGAACTCTTTCTCAGTATCCCTTGTGTCTTGGGGCGGAATGGTGTCTCAGATGTTGTGAAAATTAACTTGAATTCTGAGGAGGAGGCCCTTTTCAAGAAGAGTGCAGAAACACTTTGGAATATTCAAAAGGATCTAATATTTTAAATTAAAGCCTTCTAATGTTCCACTGTTTGGAGAACAGAAGATAGCAGGCTGTGTATTTTAAATTTTGAAAGTATTTTCATTTGATCTTTAAAAAATAAAAACAAATTGGAGACCTGTGACATAACTCTAGTCTCTCAAGATTAGAACGAGCAAATGGTAAAGAGATTTTCCTCTTTAAGAATCATTTATAGCTCTATTCTAATGATACCCAATCTGTACAGGTGTAAGTTATACTTCTGAGGTATGTCACATATGTTAGAGTGCCTTCAGATGTAGTAGAATATGTATAATCACTATAATACAGAGCTTTGATTCTTTTCACAAACCAAGCCCTTTTTCTAGTATTACAATTTTATCTTGTACTTTCATCCGTTAGAGTACCAGCATATTCACTTCATTACATTAGCGTCATATGTTTATGTATAATCATTATAAATGTGGCCGGGCACTGCAGCCTGGGTGAAAGAGTGAGGCTCTGTCTCAAAAAAAATCATTATAAATGCTTATTTTTAAGACCATATATATCAAAAAGAAATAAAAAGCTGAGTGCTGTGGCTCATGGCTGTAATCCCAGTGCTTTGGGAGGGTGAGGCAAGAGGATCACATGAGTCCAGGAGTTTGAGACCAGCCTTGGCAACATAGCAACACCCCATCTCTACAAAAATAAAGAAATTAGATGTGGTGGCCTGCATCTGTAGTCCAGCTACTTGGGAGACTGAGACCAGTAGATAACTTGAGCCCAGGAGTTCAAGGCTATGATTGTGTCACTGCACTCCAGCCTGGGCCACAGAGGAAGACTCAGACTCAAAAGAAGAAGAAGAACACAGAAGAAAAGCAGAAACAAGAAGAAGATACAGATGTAACTTTACGATGTAAAAAATCTAAATAAGATTGTATTCAACTCTGCAAGTATTATACTAGTCATATAAACTCAAATAGTTGATTTGGTGTCTCAATTGAAATATCAC